ACAGGCGGTGGGGCCAGCTGGGACTCCGCTGGGGAGAACTGTGCGCTGGGCCAGGCAGCGGGTGGGGAAGGTGGCCTGGGGAGCTCTGTCCTCCCCTCTGCAGATGGAGGCTGCCGGCCGCCGTCGCTGGCTATACCAGGGCCGAGCCCGCTAGCAGCCTGCTGGGCCCAACCCTGCCCTGAACCCGGATCTGAACCCTCTGACCTCGGGCTGGGTGCCCTCCCCGGCTACGTGAAAAAGCCCGTCCTCCCCCACCACCTGGTGCAAAGGGCTTCCCTCCCCTGCTCTGCCGAGGGCAGGGATGACCCTGAGAAGGTCTGGGGAGCCCTGAGGTGCATGGAAGTGGGGGACTGGCGTCTCTCGACTCCCGGGCAGCCCCAGCCATACTCTAGCATCCTGCCTGGCTGGGTGGAGTGTGTCTCTTGGGTCACACGGATGCCTGCTGAGGATGCCCAGTACCGAGGGCCGGTGCCCCGCCCCGCAGTGCCCTCGGCCTGATTCAGAGCCCACCCCTGGGAGGAGCCCCACTCCAGGAGGGTTGGGCTGGGGCTTGGAGGTCCTAGCCACAGAGTGACAGGATGGAGACAAGGCCTAGGGGCCTTGGGGCCAGGAGGGTACCCCCGTGAGGGCCTGGGCTCCTGGGTAAACATTAATGGGCTCAGTACCCAGCAGGTCATGTGCGCGATCAGGGGATCTTTGACCTGCAACTGCTCCCGCCCCGTGTCTCCTCCCTGCAGGTGCCCCCTCACCACCCACACAGGTAGGAGCTCCTAGGACCAGGCTGAGGCCCAGGGACAGTGAGGCCGAGGCTGGGTGGCCTCCAGGCCAAGGGCTTGGGCCCCATCCTGAGTCTCCAGGACCCAAGGGCAAGAGACGCCAGGCTTGGGCAGCAGGAGGGAGGGTGAGGCACAGGACGCCTGGACCTGAGCCCAGGGCACTAGGTGGAGGGGTCCAGGTGGGGGGCCCCAGGGGTGGGGTGACCAGGCCCAGGAGGCTAAGGCAGCAGCTTCGGGGCCAGGAGCCTTGAAGTGGTGTGAGGACCCCACCTGCTCCCCATCACCAGGGCGTGGGGCCCTTATCAAGCCGAGACGTCACTGTTTAGTATCAAATGCCAAAGTCTAAGTCGGGACCATCCACAGTGTCCCCGATGACACCAGATAGGGGAGGTCCCCAGGTTCCCCAGCTCATGGCCTGCACCCTCGGCACTAGCCTTCCAGTCAGGACCAGCAAGGGAGCCGGGGAGCTGGAGCCCCTTCGAGTCTACCCCTGAAACTGGACTGGGCTCGCCTGACAACTGCCTGAGGTCATTGTAGCCATCCCCCTGTGGATGGAGAAAGGGGGATGGTCACTGAGGCCTGCAGGGCGTAGAGAGGGAGGGTGGCGGCCAAGGGCTCAATTCAGGGGACCCAGGGGTGTGAATCCAGCTTGTGAGGACAGGGCCGGGGCAGGAGGAAATGTCTCTGACACGCGCGTCCCCCCCAGCAGATCTAGACCTGGGCCTGGGTCTGTCCCTGCCCGAAATCCATGCCGAGTTCCCTTCCCGGCAGCCAGGTCCCCCACCCCACTCTGGACGCGGTTGACCTAGTGGAAAAGACTCTGAGGAATGAAGGTACCAGTGGCCCCTGTGCCCCAGGCCTTCACCTTCCCCGTTCCGTTTCTGTCCCTCACTCCAGGCCTCTTACGCCTCAGCCCGTCCTCCGGCCTGTGCCCTTGTGCCCCCAGTTGGAGGGAGGTGGTCCTGGAAACAGCCGTACTCAATTCTACCTCCACAGGGACCTCCAGTTCTGCTCCAGTCTTGGAGGAAGGGGACACAGACCCCTGGACCCTCCCTCAGCTGAAGGACACAAGCCAGCCCTGGAAAGGTGGGTCTGGAGGTTCCGGGGGTGGCAGGCTGCCAGCCAGGGACAGCCTGCCCTGTGTCCTCAGAGCTCCGCGTGGCCGGCAGGCTGCGCCGCGTGGCCGGCAGCGTCCTCAAGGCCTGCGGGCTCCTCGGCAGCCTGTACTTCTTCATCTGCTCTCTGGACGTCCTCAGCTCCGCCTTCCAGCTGCTGGGCAGTGAGTGACGGGACGGGTGCCCAGGGCGGGGCGCAGCTTCAGCGCACCTCTCTTGCCGGTGTAGGCAAAGTGGCCGGAGACATCTTCAAGGACAACGTGGTGCTGTCCAACCCTGTGGCTGGACTGGTCATTGGCGTGCTGGTCACAGCCCTGGTGCAGAGTTCCAGCACGTCCTCCTCCATCGTGGTCAGCATGGTGGCTGCTAAGCGTGGGTGCACACTCCCTCCCCGGGTGGTGGGGGCCGCAGGCTGACTCAGCCCCCCCACCAGCAGTGCTGACTGTCCGGGTGTCTGTGCCCATCATCATGGGTGTCAACGTAGGCACATCCATCACCAGCACCCTGGTCTCAATGGCGCAGTCAGGGGACCGGGATGAATTTCAGAGGTGAGTTGTGGGTGGAAGGGCTGGGCTGGGGCCACCTGACCCTGCCCACTCTCTGCGGCCACAGGGCTTTCAGCGGCTCGGCGGTGCACGGGATCTTCAACTGGCTCACAGTGCTGGTCCTGCTGCCACTGGAGAGCGCCACGGCCCTGCTGGAGAGGCTAAGTGAGCTAGCCCTGGGTGCCGCCAGCCTGACACCCAGGGCGCAGGCGCCCGACATCCTCAAGGTGCTGACGAAGCCGCTCACACACCTCATCGTGCAGGTGAGGACGGCCACCGCCCCCGCCCAGAGAGCCAGCACACCGTCACGACCCCTCTGGCCCCCAGTTGGACTCCGACATGATCATGAGCAGTGCCACAGGCAACGCCACTAACAGCAGTCTCATTAAGCACTGGTGCGGCACCACGGGGCAGCCGGTGAGGCACCCAACCCTAGGCCCTCACTGACCAGCCTGTCCTGAGTCCTCCCTGCCCTCCCCAGACCCAGGAGAACAGCAGCTGTGGCGCCTTCGGCCCGTGCACAGAGAAGAACAGCACAGCCCCGGCGGACAGGCTGCCCTGTGAGGCCCGGCCCACCCCAAGCCCCCTACACCTCCCCCTCACCTGCCCCTGCCCTGCCCCCAGGCCGCCACCTGTTTGCGGGCACGGAGCTCACGGACCTGGCCGTGGGCTGCATCCTGCTGGCCGGCTCCCTGCTGGTGCTCTGCGGCTGCCTGGTCCTCATAGTCAAGCTGCTCAACTCTGTGCTGCGCGGCCGCGTGGCCCAGGTCGTGAGGACAGTCATCAATGCGGGTGAGGGCGTGGGAGGAGGTGCGGTGGCCAGGGCTGGCCAGGGCTGACCCGGCATCCCCCACAGACTTCCCCTTCCCGCTGGGCTGGCTCGGCGGCTACCTGGCCGTCCTCGCGGGCGCCGGCCTGACCTTCGCACTGCAGAGCAGCAGCGTCTTCACGGCGGCCGTCGTGCCCCTCATGGGTGAGCAGGCAGGACAGAGGCCTCGGGAACGGTGGGGTCCTGTGGTGACTCCCAGTTCCCCCAGGGGTCGGGGTGATCAGTCTGGACCGGGCGTACCCCCTCTTACTGGGCTCCAACATCGGCACCACTACCACAGCCCTGCTGGCTGCCCTGGCCAGCCCCGCAGACAGGATGCTCAGCGCCCTGCAGGTACTGTCCACCCTGCCCCGCTGCCAGAACTGATTTAGTCCAGCTGGTTCTCCCTCTAAAACAGCCCGTCTGCGGCCTGCTGCCCGGAGGCCCAACAGGTTCAGCTCCCGAAACTCCGGGTCATGCTGCACCGCCGCTGACAGGAAGAGACAAGTGCGGCACCCCCTGGAACCCACGCTCGTTCTTCTTGCCTCTGCCCTGTCTCTATCCACTTAGACCCTCCCAGTGCAGGGTCCTGCTCCACCCCCTGCAGGAAGCCCTCCAGACTGCACCTGTGTGTGGACTCCTCCAAGTCCGGCAGCCCCTGGAGGGGCCCGTGACACTGTTCTCCCCTCCTGTGGCCCTGTGCCTCCTCCCCGCAGGGCCTGGACTGTGCAGGCTCAGCACACTGGGGACTGAGGAGACGGGGTCTCTTGGCAGGAGGCACAGGCAGAGCCAGGTCGGAAGGTGCTTCCCCCGCAGGTCCCCCTTGAGGGCAGGCCCAGGCCCCTGACAGCCCCCTCGCCCCCAGGTCGCCCTCATCCACTTCTTCTTCAACCTGGCCGGCATCCTGCTGTGGTACCTGGTGCCTGCACTGCGGCTGCCCATCCCGCTGGCCAGGCACTTCGGGGTGGTGACCGCCCGTTACCGCTGGGTGGCTGGGGTCTACCTGCTGCTCGGATTCCTGCTGCTGCCCCTGGCGGCCTTCGGGCTCTCCCTGGCAGGGGGCATGGAGCTGGCCGCTGTCGGGGGTCCCCTGGTGGGGCTGGTGCTCCTCGTCATCCTGGTTACTGTCCTGCAGCGGCGCCGGCCGGCCTGGCTGCCTGTCCGCCTGCGCTCCTGGGCCTGGCTCCCCGTCTGGCTCCATTCTCTGGAGCCCTGGGACCGCCTGGTGACCCGCTGCTGCCCCTGCAACGTCTGCAGCCCCCCGAAGGCCACCACCAAAGAGGCCTACTGCTACGAGAACCCTGAGATCTTGGCCTCCCAGCAGTTGTGACGGGCAGTTGCTGAGCAGACCGCCCCACCCTCCCCGGCTGGGAGGGCTCTGGAGGGCCCTGGAGGGGGGGTCCCCGCGGCAGCTGACCTCCGGTCACCTGCTTCCCCTTCTGTGCAAATAAACCAGGCTGTTATCTGGGGTGGCGGTCCTCACTCCCCTAGACAGGGGCCG